AGTGAGGTTGGGATCACAGGTGCAGTTAGGGCTCAGGGCCCGACAGCGGTAGGCCAGCGGCTCCTGGGGCCCAGGAGGATGGTCTCCAGCGCCCCCAGCGGGGACAGGGCCAGCACAGGCCCAGTGGAGATCGAGGGGAGATAAGGACGCTGGTTAACATGGCTGACAGGAGGGATGGTGGGTGGGGAGGAAGGGCAGCACCGCCCTTGTGCTGTGGGAGCTCCCAGGGAGCTCCATGCAGCATGGAGGTGAAGGGCCTGCAGAGAGAGGGCTCCCCTGCTCAGTGACAGGAGAGGGGGCTGACAGTGACCTGGGCTCCCTTCCTGAGGCTGGCCAGTCAGCTAGAGGGCTGACCCCAAAGCCCGAGGCCAGCGCAGCCCCCTTGGCCCTCCTGAATCTGGGGGGCGGGTGAGGCGGGACAGACTCCGCCTGGCACCGGGACCATCCTCCGCCTCAACTTTGCAGCGTACTTGGACCGCTCTGGCCGCCCTGGGCGCTACCCGCAGAGATAAGGGCCCCTCCCTGCGCCCGGTCCGGGCATCTCCGAGCCGGCCTGGGGGTGGCTGAACTCTCTTTTGCCGGCCGAAACCCCAGCCCCCGCAGCCCCCGCAGCCGATCGGTCCTCAAGCTACAGCTCCCCTCTCTGGGAGTCCCCGCTTTTGAATTCCCCGGGGATGTTCCCGCTGCGGTCCGATGGACCTCCCAGAGCAGCGGAGGTCAGGGGAGCTAGCAGAGGCGGGGACGTCCCTTGGGAGTGAGGGGACTGACAGGGGCGGCCTCGTAACCCTGCGTGGGATGGAAGGTCAGAGTGGGTTCCTCGGTGGGGGGCAACAGCGGGGGCTCTCCGGCAATTGTCCCCGACCCTCCGTCCTGGGGAGGGCAGGATCAGCGCGCGGGCTGCTTTGCATCTCTTTGCATTTTAGTGATGTTTGGTCCAGTCCTGGCCCGGGCAGATCTGGGGTTCGGGCGGGTGCCGGTGGGGTAGGGCTGGGGGTGGGAGCGGCGTTTCCTGCTGCGGGTGAGCCTTTTGCCTCGGAACTGGACCCGGGAGACATCACAGCGCTGGGCTAGGGGCGCGGCTTGAACTCGCCTAAAGAGCTGCGCCCTCTCAGTAAGTCCCCATGGCCCCCTGCCCCCCCGCGCTGAAAGGCGCGGACCAGGCCGGATCCACCCAGTCTCGCGCCTGCAGCCCGTGCCGCCCCAGCCGCTGCCGCCTGCACCGGACCCGGAGCCGTCATGCCCAAGTGTCCCAAGTGCAACAAGGAGGTGTACTTCGGTGAGCGCGCCCACACCGGCCCCGCGAGGAGGCGTCTCACCGGGGCCTGTCTGTGCCTCTGCAGCCGAGAGGGTGACCTCTCTGGGCAAGGACTGGCATCGGCCCTGCCTGAAGTGCGAGAAATGTGGGAAGACGCTGACCTCTGGGGGCCACGCTGAGGTAGGTGGGACCCACCCTGGTGGCAGGGGCCAATGGCACCCCCTCACGGCCCTTCTCTTTGCAGCACGAAGGCAAACCCTACTGCAACCACCCCTGCTACGCAGCCATGTTTGGGCCTAAAGGTATGCTCCCGTCATCCCCACCCCACCCCACCCAGCCTGTTGACTTTTTCCACCTTCTCTGCAGGCTTTGGGCGGGGCGGAGCCGAGAGCCACACTTTCAAGTAAACCAGGTAGGTAGGACCCCACCCCCTATCCTGCCTCCACTCACGTCTGTGCCTGTCTCTCTCTGCACAGGTGGTGGAGACCCCATCCTTGGCTGCTTGCAGGGCCACTGTCCAGGCAAATGCCAGGCCTTGTCCCCAGATGCCCAGGGCTCCCTTGTTGCCCCTAATGCTCTCAGTAAACCTGAACACTTGGAAAACCTGTGTGTGTACATGCGCGTGTGTGCTGGGGAGTGCCAAGGGAGCTGCAGTGGGGTCCTGGCAGCAGGCTCTGCCACCGGCGCCTGCTCTTCTGCTGCCCATTGCCCTCCCCAGGGGGCCGTTCCAGGGTCTCATAGGCGAGGGCTCCCTGTGCAGGGTGAGTCCAGGCCACCCTAGACAGCCCGCACC